TTTTGCTATGTATGCATGTCTTTGTGTTGAATCCAGATTAGTTTTAGTTTTGGTGTGTTTATTGTGTTTATTCTGTAGAGTGTTTAGCACTCTGGAGTTTTTCTAAGTTAATGAGCAATTGCATCATGGATAACCCACATTGTGGTTTCTTTAGATGCAATGTGGCCAATGGCAATAGTGTGTGTGTATGAGGGGGTGGTGGCAGGATGAGGGGAGAGATATCAAGGACTCTTGAGATCTGGAATTCATAAAAATGATTTGTTCTTTAGTTTTTAGATGAACTTAAATTTTTCTTTTATTATAGAAATAATGTTTATTGTAGAAAACTTAGAAAATATATATGGGCTCCCAAAAATAAATAAACATGATGTCTCAGAATTAGTCACAGTTAAGATTTTGGTTCAACTTATTCCAATCTCATGTGTGTGGGGTGTGTGTGTGTGTGTGTGAGTATGTGTGAACATTCATACATATGTTTATTCTTGCATAAATAAGCCTATAGTATAAATATTCTTCTATGAATTATCTTTTCAGATGTATCTATTCATCCAATATTCTTCCATGACATCATTTTTAATGTCTGTAAAATTCTTGTTATATGGCTATACCATATCTTTTGGACATAAGATTTATTATTATGATTTTTGTCTTTATTCTGTAATCTTGCAGCAACTGACTGATAGAAGCTTTTAAAATTTTGGACCAGTGAATTGGCTCCCTTCCCACACTACAATCAGCAGAATGTGTTATGCATTGCTGCTTCCCTGCCCCGAGACCCACTTCCAGCATAATAATGCTATGGAACTGATTGCTGTTGACAGCTCATCTACTTTTGCTCTTTCTTCTTGCAGGAGACAGAGCATGTGGTATCCAGCCAGTCAGAGTGTCAGGTGAGAGCAGGAACACCAGCTCATGAGAGTCCACAAAACAATGCCTTCAAGTGCCAAGAAACAGTGCGACTTCAACCAAGGTGGGCCCTTTGTTATCAGAAGCTATTCTGTGCTTGTGGTTCCTTTCTCAGAAATGCTGTGTGCTTGCCACTCCCACACAAGAGGCAAGGCTTTCTGACTTTTGCTGGCATTCCTTATAGTCAGAAAAGCTGCTTAAAGGGGCCTAGAAGAGGAATCGCTGAGTGAGTTTAAGATAAATGTAAATGACCTACTTTCTCTGTCTTCCATTTGAAAATAATCTACCTTAAGGCTCAGGGGGAAGTGGAGACAGGTCCTGCCCTTGGAGAGGAATGCTGATTTCATCTATTCTTATTCTTTATTCTATGCTAGAGGGAATTAGATTTTCCTTTGTGATAGTGATAAATTTGTGATGACCATGTAGGCACCATAGCAACTGATTTTTACGTAGTCTCTCATTTAGCCTTCTCTACTTTCTCGTAAAGCTGTGTACTCATAGTCTGAAACATATTAAGGCACTTGCCTGATGTTGCACAAGTGAAAAGGACTGAGCCAGAATTTGAACCCACAAATGTCTGATTGCAGCATGGCAGGTGCAGATTCTGTGCTGACCCGAGTGTCTTCCAGTGACCTTAGCCCTGACATAGCCCCAGGATGGCCTCTCTAGCCTGCTAGACCTGCTGGAGACAGCCCTGGATCCAGGGCAAGGATGTGGGTGGAAAGCAGCCTGCAGAAAGGTTGGCATGACATTCTGATGGGAGCCTGGCATTGCAGCTGTCTATGGAAAGTCTCTTCTGGAAATAAACAGAAGAAAGAATTCAACCGCTAGTTGTGTCAGCTGTCTTTGTAGGATCTTGTGTACAGTGTAATCATAGCCCTCACTCAGTGGAAAGGGAGGGCTGTGCTTCTGAGCCTGACCTTTAGAATTGTTTTTCTAAGGCAGCACAGTCTAAATCAACAACTACAGAGAAGATTGGCTGTGCTATGCAGTTGTACTTTTAAATATCCAATGTACTAAATTTAGAATAATAGAACCTCAAAAGGTTGGAGGGGACCTCAAAGGTAAGGTGCTTCCCTATCCAGGCAGATTCATGGGCACCTTTTATAACCCTCTTCACAAGCTGACTTCTTTTATGTGTTTACTCTTACCTGACCTCAGGTAATACCTGTTGGATTCAGCCTTGTAATTTCTCCAGTAATCAGGACATTCTCCCTCCTCTTTGAGGTATTATTGTAAGAAAGCTATTTTTTGGCTACTGGAATCAATTTAGTCAGTGGCCCACCAGCCTGATGACTGTCTCTCTCAGAAAGAAGAAAGTCAACTATTATTCCCATGCATATTTCAAAATAATATAAAAGCAAAACAAAACAAATAAAAACCAAAAAAAAGTCATTCATGCTTGTGTATGGAATGTATGGTGGTCCTGTAGGGGTAGATATTTAACAGAGACCAACAGGGGAAAATGGCGTTAGCAATTAACCTTCTCAAAGATGCTTGATGTTCAGTAAACTTAAAACCATTGTGTATCCCATTTTGTATTTCTCTTCCTCTGCCTCTTAGCAAACCTTCATAGGATCCTAAATACCTTGTTGTCTTTTTCGCCTCCCCATCTCCCATCTTTCATGTCCCACTTTCACAGAATTGAGCTTTCTGACCTAGCAACATTCCAGACTGTTCTGTGCACCGCTGTCAGCAATCGCAGGATCTGGTGATAAGTCACATATCAGGAGTGCTGTGAGGGCAGTTATGTCTAGTACTCTTAGTTAAGTAACCTTTAAACTACAGTTATTTATCACAACCATGGTGACATCACCAAGGGACATTCTAATGGAACTTTAAAAAAATCCATCTCAAAATATTACAGGGATTGTGAAATTTGATGAACTAGTGAAATGAGATCCGAGGCTAAAAACAACTTTGAATCAGGTAGCTCACATTCCTGATAACCTTCCTCTTCTAAATGGAAATAATTTTTCTTTGTATTTTATAGAATAGACCAGAGGACTGCCATTTCGCCAAAGGATGCTTTTGAAACTCGGCAGGACTTAAATGAGGTACGTGCAATCATTACTGGTTATAAGAACATCTGATCTGTGCTCTGCATTTTTAACAAACCAGGAAGAAGCTGCTCAGGTGCATGGAGTCAAGGACCCGGCGCCAGCATCAACCCAGAGCGTGCTTGCCGATGGGACAGATTCTGCAGGTAAGATACAGGGCTGGGGGTTGTCCCAAATTCTAAGTCTTGATGATTTGTCTCATTTGCCCAGACCCCTCACCAGTCCACAAAGATGGGCAGAATGAGGCCGACAGTGCACCAGAAGACCTCCACTCTGTGGGGACCAGCAGGCTGCTCTATCACATCACTGATGGTGATAACCCACTGCTGTCGCCACGATGCTCCATCTTCAGCCAAAGCCAGAGATTCAACTTAGACCCCGAGTCAGCCCCATCTCCACCCAGCACTCAGCAGTTTATGATGTGAGAAAACTGTTTTGTTATTGTCTTCATTTTTGATACTCCTTCCTCCTTGTAATCACTGCAGGCCGCGGAGTTCTTCACGCTGCAGCTGTGGAGATGGCAAGGAGCCACAGACCATCACCCAGCTCACCAAGCACATCCAGAGCCTCAAGCGGAAAATTCGGAAATTTGAAGAAAAATTTGAACAAGAAAAGAAATACCGGGTAAGAACCCTGGGGTTTGACATAGGAGCGGACTTCCACCCCCATTTTTTCCTTCCCTTGGTAGCCTTCACATGGTGACAAGACTTCTAATCCTGAAGTCCTGAAATGGATGAATGATTTGGCTAAAGGTCGTAAACAGCTCAAAGGTAAATCCCAGCCAAAGATCTTTTTTCCTCACTTGCTTATGATAACTCATAGCATTTCTCTTAGAACTAAAGCTAAAGCTGTCAGAAGAACAAGGGAGTGCTCCCAAAGGTCCACCTAGAAACCTGTTGTGTGAGCAACCCACAGTCCCCAGAGAAAATGGGAAACCGGAAGCTGCGGGCCCGGAGCCAAGCTCCTCTGGAGAAGAGACTCCAGATGCTGCCTTGACATGCCTGAAGGAGAGAAGAGAGCAACTTCCTCCCCAGGAGGATTCTAAGGTACATCACCATGTCTTGTTATATAGAGGGCCAGAGGAATAATAATTAATTTCATGTTTTTCAGGTAACTAAGCAAGACAAGAACCTCATAAAGCCGCTTTATGACCGATACAGAATTATCAAGCAAATCTTGTCAACACCTTCCCTTATTCCAACAATTGTAAGTCAGGATACTTGCATGCTGTTACTTTGGACTTTCTTTCTTTAACTCTGCCTGTGATAAGCAGGAGGAAGAGGACTCTGATGAAGACCGTCCACAGGGAAGCCAACAACCTTCTTTGGCAGATCCAGCATCTCACCTTCCTGTTGGTGACCACCTCACCTACTCTAATGAGACTGAGCCTGTTAGGGCCCTTTTACCAGATGAAAAGAAAGAAGTAAAACCACCAGCTCTCTCCATGTCTAATTTACATGAGGCTACCATGTGAGTATGAATCCTAAGTGTGGAGTCTCCTCCCCAGTAATGACAAGTATTTTACCTTATATAGGCCTGTACTTCTTGACCATCTCCGAGAAACTAGGGCTGACAAGAAGAGACTGCGGAAAGCCTTAAGAGAATTTGAAGAACAGTTTTTTAAACAAACAGGAAGGTATGTGTCGGCAGAGAGATTTTTAAAGCTAATGTGAACTAACAAATGTATTTTTGTTTTGCAGAAGTCCACAAAAGGAAGATAGGATACCAATGGCAGATGAGTATTATGAATATAAGCACATAAAAGCCAAACTGAGACTATTAGAGGTCCTCATCAGCAAGCAAGATGTGGCCAAAACTATTTGAGGTTCAGGAAATGTTATGATCACTTTCACCCATGATATAAAGTAAAGTTTATTTTCCTCTGCCATCCTTGCTAAGTAGTTTTGACACAATGAAAATGGAAGCACTTTAGTGGTAGTATTAGCTGTTTTTAAGAAGGAATAGCAAGTTTAATTATATACAAGGAGAAGGGATTTAAACGGGGGGAAGAATACAACAGGTAGCCATATAATTGGGAAAAAATTCAGTGTCCTCCATGCCAAGCAGAAAACTCATAGTCAATACAAGTATTTTTAAAAATGTCTAATATTTTATCAAATCTAAATAACATAGCTAGGACACTTGTTAGGGAAAGTTTATTTAGTATCCAAAGACTGTTTATGTTGATGTATGGAAAAGAGCATGATTTTAAAAAATCAATCATAGGAGGAAAAGAAATTCGCTTTTCAAGTAGGAAGGAATACAGCTAGCAAGAAAGCAATTTATTTGAAACTTCTAATGGATTTTTGAGTGATAAAACATTTACTACCTTGTCCTTTAAGTCTGCTAGGCTCTCAGTACCCTAAAATAAACTAGATTGTGTTGCTATTTTTTTCTTTCTCTATAAAAATAACACATTATTTTATCCGTTATTTGAAATTTTACATTTCTGGTTACCAAAGTTCATTCTGATAGCATGTACTTTGTGAATTATTATCTTTGTCTATAACTGACAGATGTTTATATTAAAATAAAATATTGTATTAAAAATTTAAAATAGGTATTTTGGATAGATATGTGTCTGTAGTATATAATCTAATGTGTCCATAGTATTATTGCTAATCTTTTGGTTTACTATAAGATGATATAACTATTTTTTCATTGGGAATATACATTTTTCTTAATGTTCCAACATCTATACTTTGTAAAGTCAAAACATTTCCCATGAGCTGTAGTTATTCATCCTTCTGTACAAAATGAAAAGTTTGGAAATTGTTTGCCCTGATACCTTGAAAAAGAAGCCAGAATATTTATTTGCTTCATCAACTTCAGTGTATATCATTTTGTGTTATTTTATACGAAAACATGTTTATTATTTTCATTTTTGTAAAAGGAAGTAAAAGGTCAACATTTTCTCTCATGTACCAACCTTGTTTGTATTTCTATTTTCTGTAATGTTTAAGTATGATGTTGAAGAAATTCACATTCTCTTATAGTTTGGATGGGAAGACTATTGACTATTTCAGAAACAGACTTATTTCAGAGGCTTATTGTTTTCTCTGTATTTACCTAATATTTTATAACTTTTATGAATCAGAATAATGTCCTTCATAAATTTGTTTAATTGAAGTCATCTACTTCTAACAGGACAGATACACAACTATTTGAGGTTTACAAATTACATCTTTGATAAGGGAAATGGTTTCGTGACATGTACACAGTTGCTATTAAAATGTAACTCTATATATTCTATATGATTGTAAATATTTTATACAACAATACAAATAAAATATTTTTCTATTATATTTATTATGTTGAAACACAGTAGTTGTTTCCTGTTA